CCTAAGGAAATGGGGCAGATGTCTGATCACAAATGACAGGAAAGGCCTCAAGACCTGCATGGGTCTTTGATATAGAGAGGAGCAGAGATAAGATGCTTTCCGCTCACTCAGGAACTCCCTCATTCCCAGGGACACTGTATACTCTCAAGTTTGGGGACCTGGGGTCTGAGAGAATACAGGGCCAGGAGGTTGGTCCCTGTCAAGGCAACAATCAACTCAAGAGCTGAGGAAGCCTGGACTATGAAATGCACCACCCTGACCCCATCTTTCCCCATAAGCATGAAGAATGTTCAGACAGAAACCAGGAGCACGTTGGCAGCAAAGATATGACGGTCAAAGTTTGAATTTGACAAACCTCTAAGGACCCACCCAAATCTGAGGTTTATGATTCTAAGAAAGGAATATTTATGCTCCATTCCCTCCGAGACGTTTGTCATCCTGTTGGTTAGGAATGGTTAGAGGCTTAAACTGTAAGAACATTCGTTATTCACTAAGTAAGAATTCTGGAGGTAGGGAGCCTCAAGAGTTGCTTCAGAGGCCTCAGGGCACTGGTTGACATTTCTGAGATTCTCTGGACAGCTTTAGACATCTTGGTTCATACAACTCTGTCCACAGGCAGGAAGCGGTGGGGCTAAGTGAGGCTCACTCCTATTCACCGGGGGATGGGAGCACTGTGAGTAGTCTCCCTCCTGTTCACCAGGGGATGGGAGCACTGTGAGTGAGGTTCCCTCTTGTTCACAGGGGGATGGGAGCACTGTGAGTGAGGCTCTCTCCATTTACTGGGGGGTAGAAAAACCTTTTCTGGAGCATTCCCTCTACTTTAGATTCTCCCCATACCTCACCTACCAGAACTAACTGCAGAGGAGATTAAGAAAGTGATACCTGGCTTTTTCACCCTGCCAATGGGAGGCAGGCAAGAAACAGGGAATTGGTTTTCTATTGGGTAGGAAACAACAGTGCCTGTCAGCCCCTCCTTCATTCACTCAACTAAGATATATTAAACACCTACTCTGGGCCAGGCTCTGGTGATACAGAAGAAAAGACAGTCTCCATTTTCAAACAGTCCCTCCTGGGAGAACACAGACAGGCAGAGGATTACAACACAAGGCAGCAAGCACTGGGAGACGAGTAAGTGTCCCGGGGGCCATCACAGGAGCTGACTTTTCTCTCTTTCTCTCTCTCCCATTTGCAGAAGTTTTGGCATCTGTTCCCTGGCTGTGCCAAGATGGGCGATTGGAGCTTCCTGGGAAATTTCCTGGAGGAAGTACACAAGCACTCGACCGTGGTAGGCAAGGTCTGGCTCACTGTCCTCTTCATATTCCGTATGCTCGTGCTGGGCACAGCTGCTGAGTCTTCCTGGGGGGATGAGCAGGCTGATTTCCGGTGTGATACGATTCAGCCTGGCTGCCAGAATGTCTGCTACGACCAGGCTTTCCCCATCTCCCACATTCGCTACTGGGTGCTGCAGATCATCTTCGTCTCCACGCCCTCTCTGGTGTACATGGGCCACGCCATGCACACTGTGCGCATGCAGGAGAAGCGCAAGCTACGGGAGGCCGAGAGGGCCAAAGAGGTCCGGGGCTCTGGCTCTTACGAGTACCCGGTGGCAGAGAAGGCAGAACTGTCCTGCTGGGAGGAAGGGAATGGAAGGATTGCCCTCCAGGGCACTCTGCTCAACACCTATGTGTGCAGCATCCTGATCCGCACCACCATGGAGGTGGGCTTCATTGTGGGCCAGTACTTCATCTACGGAATCTTCCTGACCACCCTGCATGTCTGCCGCAGGAGTCCCTGTCCCCACCCGGTCAACTGTTACGTATCCCGGCCCACAGAGAAGAATGTCTTCATTGTCTTTATGCTGGCTGTGGCTGCACTGTCCCTCCTCCTTAGCCTGGCTGAACTCTACCACCTGGGCTGGAAGAAGATCAGACAGCGATTTGTCAAACCGCGGCAGCACATGGCTAAGTGCCAGCTTTCTGGCCCCTCTGTGGGCATAGTCCAGAGCTGCACACCACCCCCCGACTTTAATCAGTGCCTGGAGAATGGCCCTGGGGGAAAATTCTTCAATCCCTTCAGCAATAATATGGCCTCCCAACAAAACACAGACAACCTGGTCACCGAGCAAGTACGAGGTCAGGAGCAGACTCCTGGGGAAGGTTTCATCCAGGTTCGTTATGGCCAGAAGCCTGAGGTGCCCAATGGAGTCTCACCAGGTCACCGCCTTCCCCATGGCTATCATAGTGACAAGCGACGTCTTAGTAAGGCCAGCAGCAAGGCAAGGTCAGATGACCTATCAGTGTGACCCTCCTTTATGGGAGGATCAGGACCAGGTGGGAACAAAGGAGGCTCAGAGAGGAAAGACGTGTCCCTTCTGAACTGATGCTTTCTCACTGTCATCACTGCTTGGCTCCTTTGAGCCCCGGGTCTCAATGACGTTGCTCATTAATTCTAGAAACTATAACCAGGGCTCTGGGATAGTAAGAGAGGTGACAACCCACCCAGACTGCAGTTCCCTCCCCACCCTCTACCCAGTATACGAAGCCTTTCAGATTACTCATGAAACAGGGTAGAGGGAAAGAAGGGAAGCATGGCAAAAGCTGGCCTGGAAGGGATAGCCAGAGGGATAGAATGACTCTCTCTCTACATACCAGCAGCATACCAAATGCGTTCTCTAAGTTCCTACCTCCTTGACCTGATCACCCTCCCTCCTCCAAGGAAGAGCTCAAAGTTCCCAGCCAATAGACAGCATGAATCAAGGAACTTGCATTATATGTGCTCTTGAATCTGTTGTCTCCATGGACCATTCCTCGGAGTAGTGGTGAGATGGCCTTGGGTTGCCCTTGGCTTCTCCTCCCTCTACTCAGCCTTAAAAAGGGCTTCTTGGAACTTTACCAGCAGCCTCAGCTTTACAAATGCCTTGGTATGTACCTCTGGCAAATGCCCTGGTATGTACCTCTGGCAAATGCCCCACCTTGGTGATGTTGCAACCTTTCCTTCTGCTAGGGTGTACACCTAGCCTGTGCAGGTGTCAGCCCTGCTAGGGAGTCACTGTACACACAAACTCTACTGGAATTCCTGCCAACATCTGTCACCCTGCAGCTCCTTTACAGTTCAATCCAATGATAGAAACCATCCCTTCCCTTTCTCCCTTGGCTGTTCACCCAGCCATTCCCTGAAGGCCTTACCAACAGGAATATCCAAGAAGCTGTTGTCCTCTCTCGAACCCTGACCAGATCATCAGCCACTGAGGCCAGTGGAATTTCCCCAGGCCTTGTTAAAACAAAGAAAGCATTGTACTTCTCAGATTCCCCTTGTGGAAAAAAAAATTCTGCTGTGAAGATGAAAATAAAAATGGAGAGAAAACACTGGAAAACTATTTTCCCCTCCTATTTACTTCCTTTGCTGACTGCCAACTTAGTGCCAAGAGGAGGTGTGATGACAGCTATGGAGGCCCCCAGATCTCTCTCTCCTGGAGGCTTTAGCAGGGGCAAGGAAATAGTAGGGGAATCTCCAGCTCTCTTGGCAGGGCCTTTATTTAAAGAGCGCAGAGATTCCTATGTCTCCCTAGTGCCCCTAATGAGACTGCCAAGTGGGGGCTGTAGAAAAGCCTTGCCTTCCCCAGGGATTGGCCTGGTCTCTGTATTCACTGGATCCATAATGGGTTGCTGTTGTTTTGGATGAAGGTAAACGATGCTTGGAATTGGAAACTGAGACTTATAGAGGGATTATTACATTATTAAAATGCACGTGTGTGTGTGTGTGGGTGCTGATGGGATGGGTAAAGGCTTGGGGAGTCCTGAAATAAGGAAAGGAAACCACAGAGAAACTTGTGTCTTCCTGCTCTCCTCTCCGGCTGCCTGGCAGTTATTAACCTAAACAGATAGCCACAAGAGGTTGGGACAGAGGAGGGTAAAGGCTCAGAAGGAGGTTCAACCTCTGACTCACCTGCCCATCTCTGGGCCCTCTGCTGACACTTGGATGCTATTGTTGGGTGGAAAGATAAATGAGAGTGGAGAGGTGGAGGAAAGTGACTAGGATGCCATTTAGGAAGGAATGTCTGATCATCCCGGGTCCCTGGAGGGGACACCTTTTAATCTATTGCCTAGCATTAATATTTTCTCTCCTTCTATCTCTGAAATGTTTTATGAAATGAGTGTTCTTGAATTAGAAATTCTGTGGGATCAATCTTTGATGGTGAGGGTTTTAGAAAGGAAAAATATAGTAAAATGTGTAATTTGTCTTAATAAAATCTATCTCTACATCTATCTCTCTTTTGTTGTCCACTTCATACTGTGAC